GCCTGGCCTGTGACAGGCTGGGCCAGGGGATAAGGAAGTTCTGTCACATCAGGTGCGTGAGAACCACCTCCTCCCTAGCTTCAGTGTCAGGAAGGGATGCCAGCGTCCTTCCAGCCACTTCATATTTATAAATTCCTTTAATCATCATAACACCTCACAGAGACAGGCATCAATATCCCACTTTGCAGACAAGAACACGGGCTCCAGGAGGGGAAATGGGGCCACCGAGGCCAAAGTAAGAGTCCTGCTTGGACACCAGCGGAGCACAGCCTCTACTCCTAGGGCCTGGCCTCGGGACCTGTCGAATGCCGACTCCCGCTCACCCCGAACCCATGCAGAACGATCTCACAGGGGGCGGCGGGGAGTGGGGAGACCCCGCTGCTGCGCGACCCCTCGCTGGAGCTGCTGGGCCGCCACGCGCGCCTTCGGTCCTAACGGCAGTGCCGGCCGAAACCCGGCCCTGCTCGGACCCGGAAGGATCCGAATCCGCCCCCCTGACAGGGTCCTCTCGGCCGAGGTCACCCCAGCTGGGCCAGAGGCAGGCGCACGCGGCTCTACAGGCAGCGGCGTCGGTTTCGGCCCGGCCCTGCCCCCAACGGCTCCGCTCTCCCGCGCTCACCCCGAGCCCAGTCCGCCATCGTGCCCTGCCCCGGCTCCTCGACGCGGACACCGACGCGGCCACAGCCGCCTCAGACGTGGCGCAGTCGCGGGGAAAGAGCTTCCGGCCCCGCCCCCAGCTAGCGATGGCCCCGCCTCCGCACCGACCACGCCCCTAGATAGCCCAGCCCCTTCCGCTTCGGGCTCGCTGACTTCCGGCTTAGGGCCGAGGGTGGGGAACTGCCGGGCGCGGAAGCGATGGGCATATCTGTGGCTTATTTTCAGCACTGTCGCGCAGACAGTGGCGCGATCTCAGCTCACTGCAGCCCCCGCCTGCCGGGCTCCCAAGGTGCTGGGATTACAGCAGCACCGCGGATGTGACGTTTGGTGTTCCTGTGAACGTGGGGCGGGGCGGGGCCGTTTGCTTGCTCAGTGCCTAGACGATGGTGGTGGAAAGACGCTTCTGTGGGTTAGGTCCTAACGGTTAGGAAGGATTCACAGGCGGGTCATGAGGAAGGAGCAGACCCCTCGGGCAGAAGCCCGCGAGGAGCACTGGGTGTGGTGGGGGCAGGGGTGCCTCCTCTGTCAAGTGGAGATCGGCGCCTCGCTCGTGCCTGCGAGTGCGCGCCGCGTCGAATACAGCCGTACAGAACGCACTACAGGAAAGTGAAGCCGGGAGAGAGACTGGGAGGCGGCGCGGGGACTGGGGGCCGTAGACGCCTTTGCTCCCGGGCACTTGTTAGAAGAGCGAGTGGATCGCGCTTCCTGTGCGTCACTGAATCCTCATGACGGCCACTGAAACGGACACGCAGGATCTTTGCTTTTCAAGAGGGAACTGAGTCCAGGCCAGACTGGGTTGCTCCCCTTTCTCTCGGCCCCTCCACCTTTGCAAGTGCTGCTCCTTCTGCCTGGAGTGGCTCCTCCAGTCTTTTCCCGGCTCACTTCCCACCGTCCGGTGTCAGCAAAAACAGCACTTCCTCACAGCCCGTTGCAGCCCAGCAGTCGCCTTTTGCTTCTTTTGAAGCACAGCCCTGTGACCGCCTCGTGTCCTTTTGTTTTTCCTTGTCCCCCTTCCCCTCTGGAACATAAGCTCCACAAAGGCAGGGACCTGGGAATCCCGTTCGCCTGCATTCCCCAGCAAACGCCTAACGAACCCAATGGCCCAGGACTGAAAATTCCTTTCCACTTCGGCTTTCCCCTCTACATCCCATCGGTTCTGTGGAGCTCGAGGGGCGTCACTGTGTGTGTGGCAGGGCACGGTGGGGGCTGAGATCGTTTCCTGTTGGAACTTCTGGCCCAAGAAGCGCGGGTCACAAGGAGAGGGGTCAGTTCGGTTCAGAGCGACTCAGCCCCTCGACTCGGGTCTTAAAACCTCCGAGCCGCCAGTTCTGCCTCAGGCCGCGCCCCCTTAAAGCGCCACCAGACGCTGCGCCCCGTTAAAGCGCCACCAGACGCCGCGCCCCGTCCCGGCCTCCCCCGCGCGCTGGCGCGGGGCTTTCTGGGCCAGGGCGGGGCCGGCGAACTGCGGCCCGGAACGGCTGAGGAAGGGCCCGTCCCGCCTTCCCCGGCGCGCCATGGAGCCCCGGGCGGTTGCAGAAGCCGTGGAGACGGGTGAGGAGGATGTGATTATGGAAGCTCTGCGGTCATACAACCAGGAGGTAAGCGGCCGCCTGAGGCCGGGGGGCGGGCACGAGTGCCGACCCTGCCATCCGTTCTGAGCAGTGGCTGCTGCCTGAGTTAGAGGCCAATAGGCCGCCCGCATCAGCGGACGCGGATCCTACCCCTCTGTGGATTTGAATTCACTAGTTCTCTCTGCAGCACTCCCAGAGCTTCACGTTTGATGATGCCCAACAGGAGGACCGGAAGGTGGGTGCTGGCCCAAGGGGTAAAGGGGCAGGCCTGGTGGAGCCGCTCTTCTCCCTGCCCACAGAGACTGGCGGAGCTGCTGGTCTCCGTCCTGGAACAGGGCTTGCCACCCTCCCACCGTGTCATCTGGCTGCAGAGTGTCCGAATCCTGTCCCGGGACCGCAACTGCCTGGACCCGTTCACCAGCCGCCAGAGCCTGCAGGCACTAGCCTGCTATGCTGACATCTCTGTCTCTGAGGGGTCCGTCCCAGAGTCCGCAGACATGGATGTTGTACTGGAGTCCCTCAAGTGCCTGTGCAACCTCGTGCTCAGCAGCCCTGTGGCACAGATGCTGGCAGCAGAGGCCCGCCTAGTGGTGAAGCTCACAGAGCGTGTGGGGCTGTACCGTGAGAGGAGCTTCCCCCACGATGTCCAGTTCTTTGACTTGCGGCTCCTCTTCCTGCTAACGGCACTCCGCACCGATGTGCGCCAGCAGCTGTTTCAGGAGCTGAAAGGAGTGCGCCTGCTAACTGACACACTGGAGCTGACGCTGGGGGTGACTCCTGAAGGGAACCCCCCACCCACGCTCCTTCCTTCCCAAGAGACTGAGCGGGCCATGGAGATCCTCAAAGTGCTCTTCAACATCACCCTGGACTCCATCAAGGGGGAGGTGGACGAGGTGAGCACTGACCTTAACCCATGGATGGGTCTCTCCTCACAGGAACCCTTCTTTCTTTGGTCAGGAAGACGCTGCCCTTTACCGACACCTGGGGACCCTTCTCCGGCACTGTGTGATGATCGCTACTGCTGGAGACCGCACAGAGGAGTTCCACGGGTGAGAATGGGGCTTTTTCTGGGAGGGAAGTGCTGTTGAAACCCCTACCTCCATCTGTCCCCAGCCACGCAGTGAACCTCCTGGGGAACTTGCCCCTCAAGTGTCTGGATGTTCTCCTCACCCTGGAGCCACATGGAGACTCCACGGAGTTCATGGGAGTGAATATGGATGTGATTCGTGCCCTCCTCATCTTCCTAGAGAAGCGTTTGCACAAGGTAGGCTGGGGATGGCTGTGCAGGCTCCCCCAGCATAGCCCCAGTGACAGAGAATCCTCTACAGACACACAGGCTGAAGGAGAGTGTAGCTCCCGTGCTGAGCGTGCTGACTGAATGTGCCCGGATGCACCGCCCAGCCAGGAAGTTCCTGAAGGCCCAGGTATAAGGCTGAGGAGCTGGTGCTCCTGGGGGAAGCCCAAGCTTAGGGATGGCCACCTCCCCAGGTGCTGCCCCCTCTGCGGGATGTGAGGACACGGCCTGAGGTTGGGGAGATGCTGCGGAACAAGCTTGTCCGCCTCATGACACACCTGGACACAGATGTGAAGAGGGTGGCTGCCGAGTTCTTGTTTGTCCTGTGCTCTGAGAGTGGTGAGTTATGGAGACCCAGGTCCCAGCCCACCGCTTGCACACTGACCTCTGCCTTGCCCCTCAGTGCCCCGATTCATCAAGTACACAGGCTATGGGAATGCTGCTGGCCTTCTGGCTGCCAGGGGCCTCATGGCAGGAGGCCGGCCCGAGGGCCAGTACTCAGAGGATGAGGACACAGACACAGATGAGTACAAGGAAGCCAAAGCCAGGTGTGTACCCCCAACACACCCTCGGGTCTCCAGCATTCCCCACATTCCACCCACTGGGAAACAGCATAAACCCTGTGACCGGGAGGGTGGAGGAGAAGCCGCCTAACCCTATGGAGGGCATGACAGAGGAGCAGAAGGAGCACGAGGCCATGAAGCTGGTGACCATGTTTGACAAGCTCTCCAGGTGTGTGGCATGAGGAGGAGGGGCCTGCAGCTTTCCCCAGCCCCACTGCACCTTTCCCCAACAGGAACAGAGTCATCCAGCCAATGGGGATGAGTCCCCGGGGTCATCTTACGTCCCTGCAGGATGCCATGTGCGAGACTATGGAGCAGCAGCTCTCCTCGGACCCTGACTCGGACCCTGACTGAGGATGGCAGCTCTTCTGCTCCCCCATCAGGACTGGTGCTGCTTCCAGAGACTTCCTTGGGGTTGCAACCTGGGGAAGCCACATCCCACTGGATCCACACCCGCCCCCACTTCTCCATCTTAGAAACCCCTTCTCTTGACTCCCGTTCTGTTCATGATTTGCCTCTGGTCCAGTTTCTCATCTCTGGACTGCAACGGTCTTCTTGTGCTAGAACTCAGGCTCAGCCTCGAATTCCACAGACGAAGTACTTTCTTTTGTCTGCGCCAAGAGGAATGTGTTCAGAAGCTGCTGCCTGAGGGCAGGGCCTACCTGGGCACACAGAAGAGCATATGGGAGGGCAGGGGTTTGGGTGTGGGTGCACACAAAGCAAGCACCATCTGGGATTGGCACACTGGCAGAGCCAGTGTGTTGGGGTATGTGCTGCACTTCCCAGGGAGAAAACCTGTCAGAACTTTCCATACGAGTATATCAGAACACACCCTTCCAAGGTATGTATGCTCTGTTGTTCCTGTCCTGTCTTCACTGAGCGCAGGGCTGGAGGCCTCTTAGACATTCTCCTTGGTCCTCGTTCAGCTGCCCACTGTAGTATCCACAGTGCCCGAGTTCTCGCTGGTTTTGGCAATTAAACCTCCTTCCTACTGGTTTAGACTACACTTACAACAAGGAAAATGCCCCTCGTGTGACCATAGATTGAGATTTATACCACATACCACACATAGCCACAGAAACATCATCTTGAAATAAAGAAGAGTTTTGGACAAAAATGTATGTGTAAATTATCAAATAAAGGGGCCAG